GAGAGAGAGAGGGAGAAGATAATCTGCACTTTTCTTAGAAGACAGTAGGAGCTGGGATCCAGGTGTTTGGGGAAGGATTGGCCCTAGGTACTCATCCACTAATTCATTCAACATTGATGTGTCAGATAGAACATTTATGTGCCAGACACAAGTATACAGCAGTCCTGGGATAGATGAGGTCCTTGTTCTCATGGAGCTCCCATTGTAGCATTGAGAGAAAGGTAATAAGTAAACTGATAACTCAGGCAGCAGTAAATGCCATGAAGAACAGGAACAGGATATTGTGATAGAGAGTAATGGAAGACTGCCCTAACTGGGAGTTAAGATTTGAAGATGGAGCCAGCCTTTATGAGCAGAGTGAAGAGCATCCCAGACATAGGGAACACACAATGCAAAGGCCCTTGGAGTAGTGAGAGCTTGTAGTGCTCGTGGGAAAAACAAAAGACCAGTGTAGAGCCGGGTGCGGTGGCTCATGCCTGTAATCCCAGCACTTTGGGAGGCTGAGGCGAGCAGATCACCTGAGGTTAGGAGTCTGAGACCAGCCTGACCGACATGGAGAAACCCGGTCTCTACTAAAAGTACAAAATTAGCCAGGCATGGTGGGGCATGCCTGTAATCCCAGCTACTCAGGAGGCTGAGGCAGGAGAATCGCTTGGACCTGGGAGGCGGAGGTTGTGGTGAGCTGAGATCGCACCACTGCACTCCAGCCTGGGCAATAAGAGTGAAACTCCGTCTCAAACAAACAAACAAAACAAAACAAAACAAAACAAAACAAAAAAACCAGTGTAGGAGAACACAATAGAAAAGGGGGTGAGGAGCAGGGTAAATAAATGATATCAGAGAGGTAGAGAACAGACTTGCCCAGGGAGGGTATCCTTTAGGGTTGGGCGGAATGTGAATTTTTACATGCATGTGAGTTGGGTAGATTACTTGTGGGTGGTGGGACCGTGGGTATGTGCTGGAGAAGGGGGGATTCATTTTGTCTCCTTTTTGAAGCTGCTCTCATACCTACCCTTTCTCCCTGCAGCCTCCTGAATGATGCCAGCCCAGTATGCTCTAACCTCCAGCCTGGTTCTCCTGGTGCTGCTGAGCACAGCCAGAGCAGGCCCCTTCTCTTCACGGTCCAATGTGACACTGCCAGCCCCCCGGCCCCCTCCCCAGCCAGGGGGCCACACAGTGGGGGCTGGAGTGGGAAGCCCCTCTTCTCAGCTTTACGAGCACACAGTGGAAGGAGGGGAGAAGCAGGTGGTATTCACCCACCGCATTAACCTGCCCCCTTCCACTGGCTGTGGCTGTCCCCCAGGCACCGAGCCCCCAGTCCTTGCTTCAGAGGTACAGGCCCTGAGGGTCCGTCTAGAGATCCTGGAGGAGTTGGTGAAGGGGCTCAAGGAACAGTGCACTGGGGGATGTTGTCCTGCCTCTGCCCAAGCTGGCACAGGTGAGCAGGTGATCACAGAAGAGGGTGGAGAGGACTGAGACTTGCCTCTCCCCTCCTACTCCAGGTCAGACAGATGTGCGGACCCTCTGCAGTCTCCATGGTGTGTTTGATCTGAGCCGCTGCACCTGTTCCTGTGAGCCAGGCTGGGGTGGGCCCACCTGCTCAGACCCCACAGATGCTGAGATCCCTCCCTCTTCCCCACCCTCAGCCTCGGGGTCCTGCCCAGATGACTGCAATGATCAGGGTCGCTGTGTCCGTGGTCGTTGCGTGTGCTTTCCCGGCTACACTGGCCCCAGCTGTGGCTGGCCATCCTGTCCCGGGGACTGCCAAGGCCGTGGGCGCTGCGTGCAGGGCGTGTGTGTGTGCCGGGCAGGCTTCTCAGGCCCCGACTGCAGCCAGCGCTCCTGCCCTCGAGGTTGCAGCCAGAGGGGACGCTGTGAGGGTGGGCGCTGCGTGTGTGACCCAGGCTACACTGGTGACGACTGTGGCATGAGGAGCTGCCCTCGCGGTTGCAGTCAGAGGGGGCGCTGTGAGAATGGGCGCTGCGTGTGTAACCCCGGCTACACTGGCGAGGACTGTGGGGTGAGGAGCTGCCCTCGGGGCTGCAGCCAGCGGGGACGCTGCAAGGACGGGCGCTGCGTGTGTGACCCCGGCTACACTGGCGAGGACTGTGGTACGCGGAGCTGCCCCTGGGACTGTGGCGAGGGCGGGCGCTGCGTGGACGGCCGCTGCGTGTGCTGGCCCGGGTACACAGGCGAGGACTGCAGCACGCGGACATGTCCGAGGGACTGCCGGGGCCGCGGGCGCTGCGAGGACGGCGAATGCATTTGCGACACGGGCTACAGCGGGGACGACTGCGGCGTGCGCAGCTGCCCTGGCGACTGCAACCAAAGGGGCCGCTGCGAGGACGGCCGCTGCGTGTGCTGGCCGGGGTACACTGGAACCGATTGCGGCTCGCGCGCCTGCCCACGCGACTGTAGAGGTCGCGGGCGCTGCGAGAACGGCGTGTGTGTTTGCAATGCGGGCTACAGCGGCGAGGACTGCGGTGTGCGCAGCTGTCCTGGGGACTGTCGTGGCCGGGGCCGCTGTGAGAGTGGCCGCTGCATGTGTTGGCCGGGGTACACAGGCCGGGACTGCGGCACGCGCGCCTGTCCTGGCGACTGTCGCGGGCGCGGGCGCTGCGTGGATGGCCGCTGCGTGTGCAACCCGGGCTTCACCGGTGAGGACTGTGGGAGCCGTCGCTGTCCCGGGGACTGCCGTGGGCACGGCCTTTGCGAGGATGGCGTGTGCGTGTGTGACGCAGGCTACTCAGGGGAAGACTGCAGCACGCGCAGCTGCCCCGGGGGCTGCCGAGGCCGCGGCCAGTGCCTAGATGGGCGGTGTGTGTGCGAGGACGGCTACTCTGGCGAGGATTGCGGTGTGAGGCAGTGCCCGAATGACTGCAGCCAGCACGGCGTGTGCCAGGACGGTGTGTGCATCTGTTGGGAAGGCTACGTGAGTGAGGACTGCAGCATCCGCACCTGCCCCTCCAACTGCCACGGGAGGGGCCGCTGTGAGGAAGGGCGCTGCCTGTGCGACCCAGGCTACACCGGCCCTACCTGTGCCACCCGCATGTGCCCGGCTGACTGCCGGGGACGTGGGCGGTGTGTGCAAGGAGTGTGCCTGTGCCACGTGGGCTATGGCGGTGAGGACTGCGGGCAGGAAGAGCCTCCAGCCAGCGCCTGCCCTGGAGGCTGCGGGCCCCGGGAACTGTGCCGGGCAGGCCAGTGTGTGTGTGTAGAGGGCTTCCGAGGCCCTGACTGTGCCATCCAGACATGCCCAGGGGACTGCCGTGGCCGAGGAGAGTGTCACGATGGCAGCTGTGTCTGCAAAGATGGGTATGCTGGCGAAGACTGCGGAGAAGGTGAGCAGGCAGCCTTCCCCAGTGTACTCTGGACCAGCTTTCCCTAACCCATTCTCTTGGGCAGAGGTGCCAACCATTGAGGGCATGAGGATGCATCTCTTGGAGGAGACAACAGTTCGGACAGAGTGGACCCCGGCTCCTGGCCCCGTGGATGCCTATGAAATTCAGTTCATCCCCACGGTGAGAGAGATGCCAGGCTCCAGGAGGGGACTGCCCCTGAGCCACCTGGTGCTCTCTCTCACAGACAGAGGGGGCGAGCCCCCCATTCACAGCACGGGTTCCAAGCTCTGCCTCAGCCTATGACCAGAGAGGACTGGCCCCTGGACAGGAGTACCAGGTCACTGTCCGAGCCCTTCGAGGGACCAGCTGGGGCCTTCCTGCCTCCAAGACCATCACCACCAGTGAGAGCTGGGGCTGTGGGGAGGGGTGTCCTCCCACCTGAGTCCTCCTCTTTAACCTGGCTAGTGATCGATGGGCCCCAGGACCTCCGAGTGGTGGCTGTGACACCGACAACACTGGAGCTTGGCTGGCTGCGTCCCCAGGCTGAGGTGGACCGATTTGTGGTGTCCTACGTCAGTGCCGGCAACCAGAGGGTGAGGCTGGAAGTGCCCCCTGAAGCAGACGGGACGCTGCTGACTGACCTGATGCCAGGCGTAGAATATGTGGTGACTGTCACAGCGGAGCGGGGCCGGGCAGTCAGCTACCCAGCTTCTGTCAGGGCCAACACAGGTATGGCTGGCCAGAGGTTAGGGAAGGGCCCTTCTCCTCTTTTTCTCACCCTGCCCCTTCCCAGGGTCCTCACCCTTGGGCCTCTTGGGGACTACCGATGAGCCTCCTCCCTCAGGCCCCTCGACGACGCAAGGGGCCCAGGCTCCTCTCCTGCAGCAGCGCCCCCAGGAGCTGGGAGAGTTGAGGGTGCTGGGCAGAGATGAGACAGGGCGCCTCCGTGTGGTCTGGACCGCCCAGCCTGACACCTTTGCCTACTTCCAACTGCGCATGCGGGTGCCCGAGGGGCCGGGGGCACATGAGGAAGTGCTGCCAGGGGACGTCCGCCAGGCTCTGGTGCCTCCACCCCCTCCTGGAACCCCGTATGAGCTGTCACTTCATGGGGTCCCTCCTGGGGGCAAGCCCTCTGACCCCATCATCTACCAAGGCATTATGGGTACATCTTGGACTCTGCTCAGATCAATATCCACTATGCTTTGCTTTTGCCTCTCAAACTCCAGACAAGGATGAGGAGAAGCCTGGGAAGTCCTCAGGCCCACCACGCCTGGGTGAGCTGACGGTGACAGACAGGACCTCCGACTCCTTGCTCCTGCGCTGGACGGTCCCCGAGGGCGAGTTTGACTCCTTCGTGATCCAGTACAAAGACAGGGACGGGCAGCCCCAGGTGGTGCCCGTGGAAGGACCCCAGCGCTCGGCCGTCATCACCTCCCTGGATCCTGGCCGCAAGTACAAATTTGTCCTGTATGGGTTTGTTGGCAAGAAGAGGCATGGTCCGCTGGTGGCTGAAGCCAAGATCTGTGAGTGACAGCAGTAACACCCTGCCCTCTGTGTCTCTCCCTTCTCTCTACCCACTCTTCCTAGTGCCTCAGAGTGACCCAAGTCCAGGGACTCCACCCCACCTGGGAAACCTGTGGGTGACAGACCCTACCCCAGATTCACTGCACCTCTCCTGGACTGTCCCTGAGGGCCAGTTTGACACCTTCATGGTCCAGTACAGGGACAGGGATGGACGGCCCCAGGTGGTACCTGTGGAAGGGCCCGAGCGTTCATTTGTTGTCTCCTCACTGGACCCTGACCACAAGTACAGATTCACTCTGTTTGGAATTGCGAACAAGAAGCGGTATGGCCCCCTCACGGCCGATGGCACCACTGGTGAGTAGCAGCCACCTCAGCCCCCATGTGACTTCAGCACCTGGCTGGATCTCCTTGTTTACAGCTCCAGAGAGGAAAGAGGAGCCCCCCCGCCCTGAGTTCCTGGAGCAGCCCCTCCTGGGGGAACTGACAGTGACCGGCGTGACCCCAGACTCCTTGCGTCTCTCATGGACAGTGGCCCAGGGCCCCTTCGACTCATTCATGGTCCAGTACAAGGATGCACAGGGGCAGCCCCAGGCAGTGCCTGTTGCGGGGGATGAGAATGAGGTTACTGTCCCCGGCCTGGATCCCGACCGGAAGTATAAGATGAACCTCTACGGGCTTCGTGGCAGGCAGCGTGTGGGGCCCGAGTCTGTGGTGGCCAAGACTGGTGAGTCATGGCTGCCAGGCCTCCCTCCCCTGGCAGCCCTTTATGCCTCTATCTCTTCTCTCAGCTCCTCAGGAGGATGTGGACGAGACCCCCAGCCCCACAGAACTGGGCACGGAGGCCCCGGAGTCCCCCGAGGAGCCGCTCCTGGGGGAGCTGACAGTGACAGGATCCTCCCCTGATTCGCTGAGCCTCTTCTGGACCGTCCCCCAGGGCAGCTTCGACTCTTTCACCGTGCAGTACAAGGACAGGGATGGGCGGCCCCGGGCGGTGCGTGTTGGGGGCAAGGAGAGTGAGGTCACCGTGGGAGGCCTAGAGCCCGGGCACAAGTACAAGATGCACCTGTACGGCCTCCACGAGGGGCAGCGCGTGGGCCCGGTGTCCGCCGTGGGCGTGACAGGTGAGTGAGGGGCAGGGGCCTGCTTTGGTTCCTTACTAACAGCCCCCTACCATCTCTGTCCCAGCCCCACAACAAGAAGAGACCCCTCCAGCCACTGAGTCCCCGCTGGAGCCACGCCTAGGAGAGCTGACAGTGACAGATGTGACCCCCAACTCTGTGGGCCTCTCCTGGACAGTCCCCGAGGGCCAGTTTGACTCCTTCATAGTCCAGTACAAGGACAAGGACGGGCAGCCCCAGGTGGTGCCGGTGGCGGCAGACCAGCGAGAGGTCACAGTCTACAACCTGGAGCCTGAGAGAAAATATAAGATGAACATGTATGGACTACATGATGGGCAACGCATGGGCCCCCTGTCTGTGGTCATCGTGACGGGTGAGTAATGGGGGGACTCAGTCCTCATCTCTTCAACCATGTTCTTTGTCTTCCCAAATCCCAGCTCCCCTCCCACCAGCCCCAGCCACAGAGGCCTCCAAGCCTCCCCTGGAGCCACGCCTAGGGGAGCTGACAGTGACGGATATAACCCCTGACTCTGTGGGCCTCTCATGGACAGTCCCTGAGGGTGAATTCGACTCCTTTGTGGTTCAGTACAAGGACAGGGACGGGCAGCCCCAGGTGGTGCCCGTGGCTGCAGATCAGCGGGAGGTCACTATCCCTGACCTGGAACCCTCCCGCAAGTACAAGTTCCTGCTCTTTGGGATCCAGGATGGGAAACGACGCAGCCCAGTCTCTGTGGAGGCAAAGACGGGTGAGATGGGCCCCTACACAGCTGAGCCTGAGAAAAAATAAACACAAGAACCTTTCCTCTCCAGTTGCCCGAGGTGACGCCAGCCCAGGGGCCCCACCCCGCCTTGGGGAGCTGTGGGTGACAGACCCCACCCCAGACTCACTGCGCCTCTCCTGGACGGTTCCTGAGGGCCAGTTCGACTCTTTTGTGGTCCAGTTCAAGGACAAAGACGGGCCCCAGGTGGTGCCCGTGGAGGGCCATGAGCGCTCTGTCACTGTCACCCCTCTGGATGCCGGCCGCAAGTACAGATTCCTCCTCTATGGCCTCCTGGGCAAGAAGCGCCATGGCCCTCTCACTGCCGACGGCACCACGGGTGAGGGGCATTCCCTGCAGGTCCCTGCTCTGTCAGCCGTTTCCTCTCCGTGTCTCCATCTCAGAAGCCCGGAGTGCTATGGATGATACTGGAACAAAGCGTCCCCCAAAACCCCGTCTGGGGGAGGAGCTGCAGGTGACCACCGTGACCCAGAACTCCGTGGGCCTCTCCTGGACAGTCCCTGAGGGCCAGTTTGACTCCTTTGTGGTCCAGTACAAAGACAGGGACGGGCAGCCCCAGGTGGTGCCCGTGGAGGGCAGCCTCAGGGAGGTCAGCGTGCCGGGCCTGGACCCTGCCCACAGGTACAAGCTGCTGCTCTACGGGCTGCACCACGGCAAGCGTGTGGGCCCCATCTCGGCCGTCGCCATTACTGGTGAGTGTGCGGCAGCTGGAACACCTGTGCCTGCCATCTGTCTCTACCTGTCTCTGTGAACCAGCCGGCAGGGAAGAAACGGAAACTGAGACCACGGCCCCGACCCCTCCAGCGCCTGAGCCCCACCTCGGGGAGTTGACAGTGGAGGAGGCCACGTCACACACCCTGCATCTCTCCTGGATGGTGACTGAGGGAGAATTTGACTCCTTCGAAATCCAGTACACAGATAGAGACGGGCAACTCCAAATGGTCCGCATAGGAGGTGACCGGAATGACATCACCCTCTCTGGCCTGGAATCCGACCACAGATACCTGGTGACCCTGTATGGTTTCAGTGATGGGAAGCATGTAGGTCCTGTCCATGTCGAGGCCCTGACAGGTGAGAACTCTGCCCACTATGCCTCCTTTCAGCCTCAGTCCTCTCTTTCCATGTCTCTGTCCAGTCCCGGAGGAGGAGAAGCCTTCAGAACCTCCCACCGCAACCCCCGAGCCCCCCATCAAGCCTCGCCTGGGGGAGCTGACCGTGACAGATGCCACCCCTGACTCCCTCAGCCTGTCCTGGACAGTTCCCGAGGGACAGTTTGACCACTTCCTGGTCCAGTACAGGAATGGAGATGGGCAGCCCAAGGCAGTGAGGGTGCCAGGGCACGAGGAAGGGGTCACCATCTCGGGCCTGGAGCCAGACCATAAATACAAGATGAACCTGTACGGCTTCCACGGTGGCCAGCGCATGGGCCCTGTGTCTGTCGTCGGGGTGACAGGTGAGTGGATGATGGGAGCCCCAGGGTGGGAGCATCCCCCTCACTCTCTCTTCCTCCTTCTCAGCTGCAGAGGAAGAGACCCCCAGCCCCACAGAACCCAGCATGGAGGCCCCGGAGCCCGCTGAGGAGCCGCTCCTGGGGGAGCTAACAGTGACAGGATCCTCCCCTGACTCGCTGAGCCTCTCCTGGACCGTCCCCCAGGGCCGCTTCGACTCCTTCACCGTGCAGTACAAGGACAGGGACGGGCGGCCCCAGGTGGTGCGTGTTGGGGGCGAGGAGAGTGAAGTCACCGTGGGGGGCCTGGAGCCTGGGCGCAAGTACAAGATGCACCTGTACGGCCTCCACGAGGGGCGGCGCGTGGGCCCAGTGTCTGCTGTGGGCGTCACGGGTGAGTGTGCACTGCAGAGCCCTCTGGGTTGGAGAGAAAAGATTCTGTTTCTATCTCTTCCTAGCCCCCGAAGAGGAGTCCCCTGATGCTCCTCTTGCAAAGCTGCGCCTAGGGCAGATGACAGTGAGAGACATCACCTCCGACTCCCTCAGCCTCTCCTGGACAGTCCCCGAGGGCCAGTTTGACCATTTCTTGGTCCAGTTTAAGAATGGGGACGGGCAGCCCAAGGCGGTGCGGGTGCCGGGACACGAGGATGGGGTCACCATCTCGGGCCTGGAGCCAGACCACAAGTACAAGATGAACCTGTACGGCTTCCACGGTGGCCAGCGCGTGGGCCCCGTGTCTGCTGTTGGTTTAACTGGTGAGTGTGCAGTAGGGCACTGGGCCCTGCCC